TTGTGTGCATGGGGTCATGGAGTGAGTGGCCCTTTGGGGTTGGCTGTTTTCCTTCAGTGTGATTCCCTAGAGCGTTCTCAGTCCCGCCAGTCAAGTTTCTTCCTTTTGCTGCTGAGTGGTATTTTGCGGCCTGGCTGGCCTGCAGCTTGTTTAACCATTCACCTGTTAAAAGACACCTGGGCTGCGTCCAGATTTTAGTTGTTACAAATAAATGTTGCTCTCAACAGTCCTGAGCAGGTTTTTGTTGAATATAAGTTTTCATTTCTCTGATATAAATGCCCAAGAGTACAACTTCTGGGTCATAGGGTAGTTACGTATTCAGCTTTATTAAAAAGTGCCTGTTTTCCAGAGTGGCCATACAGTGGTTTTTGTTTGTTCTTTTAAATGACTTAACAATGGAAGGAAAGACGCTTCTGCATGGCCTGGCATAGAAAGCCCATGGAGAGCCGCCCTGTGGGTGGGGAAGCGGGTGACGGGAGCCCCACTGCTTACCAGAAACCCGAGTGAAACTGCGTCTTTCCAGTCCCAAGATTCTCCTTTTTTGCTAAAGGCATCAGAAGAGATGAAAGCATTTCTACCACCCACATTTCGAGGACACTCCTAGCTTTTACTTTAGAGTTGGGAGAGAGGTTTGGTTTTCATTGTCATTTAAATCCTGTTGGGTTTCAGCAGAGCCTGATCTTTAGGGCCCTGGGTGCAGCTGTTGTCTGGAGATGCAGATCACTGTCTGCTGAAAAGAGCCCTCCTGCTGGGGTTAGGGATCTCCTGATTGAGGCATGGATCCAAGGGCTTCTTTCTTTGTTCTCTGATTCCCTGAGGCTCTTCCTTGTGTGTGTGGTGCGTGTGCACTCGTGTGAGCGCACCAGGAACTATGACAGCAATCAACGGGTATGACTGGGGGTGGGGAGCAGAGGCAGCATGGCCAGGAATCTATACTCGAGCTACTAAGAGGAAGGAAGTCGCAGCAAAAATAGCCTGGGTGGGGTGGTAGAAAATATTAAGGGGAAAATGAGATGACTGGGGTGGCGTTGAAGAAGAGCTGCTTAAAGAGAAACAGGGACACACGCTGGGTAAGGAATCGCATGCTGTTGAAACTGACGGTATGGGCAAAATATGTCCCCCCTCTTCCCCCAGCTTTTGGTCGGCTTTGCTCACCCACCAACAGCTAGGAGCTGGAAGGCTCAGAAGAGCTGGGGTGGGCATGGGAGAGACAGAGGAACCCCGGTGGCTGGAAACACAGTTCCTTCCCAGGGTCTCTTCAGCTTGCTGGTTGGACCTCTTAGCCTGCTTATGAAGCCTGAATTGACATCATGCCAACTGGTCTCCTGCTGATAAGTGATTCCTTAACTTCCTCGGGAGCAGCAGAAACTTGTTTTGAAAAAAATCAGATTCTAAATCTTTACAGCTGTTTACTTCTGCAAGCACAATGGCCGTAGTAAGGAATTCAAGTCACAGCGCAGCCGTGGCAGGGAAGGCTCTGCATGGAGTCACAGGACAAAGCCTGTCCTGGAAACGTGCTGGAAGGAAGTCGGCCTCATTCTTTACGACGGGCAGCAGCTCCAAATGAGAAACCAAGGGGCTTGGCTCTGGGTCAGTAGCATCTGCCTGGCATGCGGTGCCAGTTGGTTCTCATCATCTTGTGTGTTCCTTGCAGACACAGAATGTTCAGCTTAACAAAGAAATGACACTTGCCAGCAACCGGAGCCTGGCAGAAGGAAACCTTTTGTACCAGCCCCAGCTGGACACGTTGAAAGCACGCTTGACCCAGAAATACCAGGAACTCCAGGTTCTCTTTGAAGCCTATCAGATAAAGAAGACCAAATTAGGTAACTTTTTAAGGGTGATCATTCGAGAATAACACTTTTGTCATACCTCTTGCTTTTTTTCCAGACAGACAGTCTAGCAGTGCTTCCTTGGAGACCCTGTTAGCACTTCTTCAGGCAGAAGGGGCCAAGATTGAGGAAGACACTGAGGTAAAGCCCACCAGCCTTGGTGGAATCCTTGGTGTCCCTGTAACCAGGTTTCTGCCTCTTTCAGAACATGGCAGAGAAGTTTCTGGATGGAGAACTTCCTCTGGATTCCTTCATTGATGTCTATCAGAGCAAACGGAAACTGGCCCACATGCGACGGGTGAAAATCGAGAAGCTCCAGGAGATGGTCCTAAAGGGGCAGAGACTCCCACAGGCCCTGGCCCCGCTGCCCCCCAGGCTGCCCGAACTGGCACCTACCGCCCCCCTTCCCTACCCTGCCCCAGAGGCCAGTGGGCCTCCTGCCGTTGCACCTCGGCGCATCCCCCCCCCACCACCCCCGGTGCCTGCGGGACGCTTAGCCACCCCGTTTACTGCGGCCATGAGTTCGGGACAGGCCGTGCCGTACCCAGGATTACAGTGCCCGCCCCTGCCCCCCCGCGTGGGCCTCCCCACTCAGCAAGGATTCTCTTCGCAGTTCGTGTCCCCATATCCGCCACCTCTCCCTCAGAGACCCCCGCCCCGGCTCCCTCCACACCAGCCGGGTTTCATCCTCCAGTGAGCGCCGGCGCGGTCCTTCCCGGGAGACTTCTTCCACCTGGCGTGTTGTGCTCTGCTCACGGGAAGGAGGCTGGAGGTCCGCTCTGTGCCAAGGGCTCTGGGGCCCTGGGCCAGCGTGTCTGTCTGATTTTAGAACTGTAGGTCAGTGGTGAGTAGTAGGAGCCCAGGCTTTGGGCATCAAGGCAGTTGTGTGTGCCGGGTTACAGCCTGACACCTGTGCGTTGCATCGGTTTGCATTATCCGTGTGATTTCTAAGTATCTTAGCGTTGATGAACTCATGTTTGGGAAGAAATAGGCCTCTCCCCCAGTCCCATTTAGAATCGTGGTCCTTCTGTTGCAGCTTTATTTAATGAGCATGGTTCATGATACTTATTTTATTTTCGAAAGACAGTCCTATGTGTCTCACCCACCGGCCACTGCAGCCCTGGTGAGGGCGGGTGGGCGCCGGCCGGCCTGGAAGAGCGCCGTGGCTGGGCCACCACCTGTGGCTGCGTTGTTGCTCACTGAATCTGTTGGGGAGAGGTCACCATAGTCACCGCCTGACCTGGCTGCTGCTCTTGCTTCAGAGCCACAAGCAAAGTTTGCACTGGGCCCACTGCCGAGTCCAGAGGCCGGAGAACGGCCACTGGTGTGGGAGGGGAGCGCACGAGTGGGACTTTGCACAGCAAATTGTGTCCCCAGCTCCTCCTCTCCCGCCTGCCTGGAGCCGGCCCTGAAGGTTTCTATGAAGAAATAATCCCCCAATATTTTTACTACGTGTGTGATTTTCCTGTTTTATATTGAAAAAACTTTTTTGACACTCCCAAGACCATTCAGGGAAATTTTATAAAAAATGCAGATACTGTCTTGAGCAGATCGAAATGCCGATGAAGTGGATGCAATTTCCTTTTGTGCAAGCAGTGCACGGTGCCCCCCCCTCGGGTGTCCGTGCTGTGCCTTAGCTTCCCCAGGTGCCGGGACTCACACCTGCTAGGGGCTGGGCAAGGCCCCGGCTCTGCTTTCTCTGAAGGGCTTGTCCAAGTTCATTGCCCTGTTACAGGTGGTCAAGACGTCCGGCCGCCTTGACCCAGGCTACCCTTAGCCAATATCCTCTGCCCCTGGGTGGCTGGTGGCTGGGCCTCAGGGTGGGCAACGTTAGGGGTTTGGCGAAAGCCCGCCCCATGGGATTGAGGGACGGGGCTGCACTCCAACCGTCTGCACCTGCTCTTCCCCCACCCCTGTGGGACCTCATCTTCACGTGCCATGTGTGCTGAAGGCCCAGGGCCCAGCAGGGGGCAGTGGCACCTGTTGACGGAAAAGGCCGAGGTGCTTACCAGTGGACCTTCTGGCCCGCCCCTCCCCTGTCACTTGTCGGGCATCCAGGGCCCCGACCTGTGCCTAGCCGCCAGGGTGACAGAAGGCAGAACTGAAGCGGGGTCTGGGCCACGGGCCAGGCCACTGCCTTTTGTCCTCAGTGACCGTACATTCCTGCTCTCGGACTTGAACTCTACTGTAACTGTTTTCTTAAAGGAAATGAAGCTGTACAGGACGATTCACTGCCATGCCAGTCAGGCGGGCTTGCCATGTTCTGTGAATCTCGAGTGAGCGGTGCCACCCGCCCCCATACCTCCGCCACCGGCCGCTGTCGGGGATGCCACAGCCTGCCACGGTCGCAGCCAGACGTGAGCTTGGCATTGAAGTTGCAAAGCGGCCCCTGGCCGGGCTCGCCGTCGCTGTCCAGGGCCGTGTCCGGTGCTGTGGCTGTAAAGCTGTAGGACCCTTTTTAATAAATAGAGAATTATTAATAACAGGCCTGTCACTTATTTACTTGGGGATGTGG